TCAGGAGGCTGAGGCAGGAGAATCGCTTGAAACTGGGAGGTAGAGGTTGCAATGAGCCAAGATCACGCCACTGCACTCCAGCCTGGGTGTCAGAGCGAGACTCCATCTAAAAAAAAAAAAAAAAAATTATAGCGGAGCATGGTGGCTCATGTCTGTAATCCCACACTTTGGGAGGCTAAGGCGGGTGGACCATTTGAGGTCGGGAGTTTGAGACCAACTTGGCCAACATGGTGAAACCCGTCTCTACTAAAAATACAAAAATTAGCCGGACATTGTGGCCAGCGCCTGTAGTCCCAGCTACTGGGGAGGCTGAGGCAGGAGAATCGGTTGAACCCCGGGAGGTGGAGGTTGCAATGAGCTGAGATCGCGCCACTGAACTCCAGCCTCCATGACAGAGAGAGACTCTGTCTCAAAAAAAATAAAAAGTATTAAAGAAAATAATAAATAAATAAACGGGGGAGGGGGATACCACCCTCTGTCCTGCCCCAACTCTCTACCTTCCTCTCCTCCCTCACCTTCTACCCTGACCCCGAGGCCCACCGCACCTAGCTTTCTTTTGTTGATCTACCTGTATATTGCCTTTCCCCCGACCCCGACGCCCCATAGAATATGAGACCCTCCAGGTCAGGGTCTGGATCTCAGCCCTCTTCGACCACAGTCTCTCAAACCCCAGCCAATTGTCAAATCCAGGAAGCTACATGAAGAATCAAGAACAAGTGCACAGGGCTGTGTGACCCCACGCTTAGTCTCAGGGAGAGGGAAGTTGGACCTCTCCCAAGAATCCGTGGGCCGACCCATTGTTAAGTTACAGGCTAGCATGAATCCATCCACTGGAGCTCTGAAGACGGGGGGCACATTGGGCATGTAACTAGAATCCTGAACAGGAGGAGTCCACTGAGAACCCTAGGGGAATGACCTGGGCCAGCATCTCTCCCTACCCTGTGCCCCCCACTCACTGGGGCCCAGTGGTTGGGTCCTTTGTGAGGCAGGCTGAGGGGACAGTGGATCCTGAGGGTCTGTGGTCACAGTAGGTAGGAAGTCTCAGAGGAAGGAGCCCCTCCCTGGGAGCCAGACCCCCACACCATGGCGAGCGTGGTGGTGAAGACGATCTGGCAGTCCAAAGAGATCCATGAGGCCGGGGACACCCCCACGGGGGTGGAGAGCTGCTCCCAGCTAGTCCCAGAGGCTCCCCGGAGGGTGACCAGCCGGGCCAAGGGGATCCCGAAGAAAAAGAAGGCCGTGTCGTTCCACGGGTGGGTTTGTTGCACACTGTCAGGGATGGTTCTCTCCACTTTTCTGCCTGTTTCTTCTCTGCAGGGTGGAGCCCCAGATGTCCCATCAGCCCATGCACTGGTGCCTGAACCTCAAACGGTCCTCGGCCTGCACCAACGTGTCACTGCTCAACCTGGCCGCCATGGAGCCCACTGACTCCACGGGGACAGACTCCACAGTGGAAGACCTCAGCGGCCAACTCACACTGGCTGGGCCCCCTGCCTCCCCTACCCTACCCTGGGATCCGGATGACGCAGACATCACGGAAATCCTGGTGAGGGCCCTCCACACCACCCGCTGGGGAGGCACTAACTCACCTGTCTCCCATTCTTCCCCAGAGTGGGGTCAACAGTGGATTGGTCCGCGCCAAAGACTCCATCACCAGCTTGAAGGAAAAGACCAACCGGGTTAACCAGCACGTGCAGTCTCTGCAGGTGTGAGGACCCCCTATATCCAACACCTGCCCCTTGGCTAACCTCTCCTCCTTCCATGCTCCAGAGCGAGTGTTCTGTGCTGAGCGAGAATCTGGAGAGAAGGCGGCAAGAGGCAGAAGAGTTGGAGGGGTACTGCATTCAACTCAAGGTGAGCCAGTGGGACGCAGGAATGGATGGGGAAGGCAGGGCCCTCGCCCTGGTGTCTGACCCAGGAGAACTGCTGGAAGGTGACCCGGTCTGTGGAAGATGCTGAAATCAAAACCAACGTCTTGAAGCAGAATTCTGCCCTGCTGGAGGTAAGGGCTAGGGGGCAGTCCCAGGATTTGTGACGCTGTGACCCCGTCCTCCCTTACCACCCAGGAGAAGCTGCGCTACCTCCAGCAGCAGCTGCAGGATGAGACGCCGCGACGGCAGGAGGCCGAGCTGCAGGAGCCGGAGGAGAAGCAGGAGCCGGAGGAGAAGCAGGAGCCGGAGGAGAAGCAGAAGCCGGAGGCTGGCCTCTCCTGGAACAGCCTGGGCCCCGCCGCCACGTCCCAGGGCTGCCCCGGCCCGCCAGGGAGTCCCGACAAACCCTCGCGGCCACACGGCCTGGTCCCCGCAGGCTGGGGAATGGGGCCTCGGGCTGGCGAGGGCCCCTACGTGAGCGAGCAGGAATTGCAGAAGCTGTTCACCGGCATCGAAGAGCTGAGGTGGGCGGGACCTAGGGGCGGAGCCTCGAAAACCCCTACCCATTCCCCTCCTCTGCCCCTCCAGGAGAGAGGTGTCCTCACTGACCGCCCGGTGGCATCAGGAGGAGGGGGCGGTGCAGGAAGCCCTGCGGCTGCTCGGGGGCCTGGGCGGCAGGGTCGACGGCTTCCTAGGCCAGTGGGAGCGGGCACAGCGCGAACAGGCACAGACGGCGCGGGACTTGCAGGAGCTGCGAGGTCGGGCGGATGAGCTGTGCACCATGTGAGGATTGGGGCCAGTGCATGGGAAGACCGCGACCCAGCAGCACTGGTTACTCATGCCTCAGGGTGGAGCGGTCAGCAGTGTCTGTGGCTTCACTGAGGAGCGAACTGGAGGGGCTGGGCCCACTGAAACCCATTCTGGAGGAGTTCGGGCGGCAATTTCAGAACTCTCGAAGAGGGCCTGACCTCTCCATGAACCTGGATCGGTCCCACCAAGGCAACTGTGCCCGCTGTGCCAGGTAACGGGGCTGGGCTTGCCTCTGGGAGCCTTGCCTCTTTATCTGGTGACCGCCCCTCCCCCAGCCAGGGGTCGCAGTTGTCTACGGAGTCCCTGCAGCAGCTGCTGGACCGAGCACTGACCTCACTAGTGGACGAGGTGAAGCAGAGGGGCCTGACTCCTGCCTGTCCCAGCTGTCAGAGGCTACACAAGAAGATTCTGGTACCAGGGAATATGGGCCACCATGTCCCACTAAGCCCAGCTACGCCTACGCTCCTCTCCCCAGGAGCTGGAGCGCCAGGCCTTAGCCAAACACGTCAGGGCAGAGGCCCTGAGCTCCACCCTTCGGCTGGCCCAAGACGAGGCCCTGCGGGCCAAGAACCTACTGCTGACAGACAAGATGAAGCCAGAGTGAGGAAGGAGGCTGAGGGCATGGGAGGAGGGCCGCCATCAACTCCCCGCTGCCTCATGACAGGGAGAAGATGGCCACTCTGGACCATCTACACTTGAAGATGTGCTCCCTCCACGATCATCTCAGCAACCTGCCACTTGAGGGGTCCACGGGAACAATGGGGGGAGGCAGCAGTGCAGGAACCCCCCCAAAACAGGGGGGCTCAGCCCCTGAACAATAAATGGCCTCTCATGCTAGCATGAATTCTGTCTGCTTTTTGGGACCAGAG